GGGAGGCAGAGGTTATAGTGAGCTGAGATGGCACCACCGCACTCCAGCCTGGGTGATGAGAGTGAAACGCCATCTCCAAAAAAAAAAAAAAAAGAAAAGAAATAATGTTGAAGGTACCCCAGTTACCCTGATTTGCTCATTACACATTGTGTGCAAGTATAAAAATATCATATGTACCCCATAAATATGTACAATTAATATGTATCAGTTTAAAAAGTTAATGACGATGGTACCAATATTATAGCCTCATTTAGCAGATGAGGAAACTGAGGCACTGAGCTATGAATTAACACACCTGAAATCACAGAGCACAGTCCAGACTTGAACCCAGACTGTCCAGTTCCAGTGTCCCAGCTCTAGGTCATGACCTCAGGGTCATCCCCCTCCCCTGCCTCCATTTAGCCTTCACTGTGACCCCCAGCTGCAGCCTGACATCAGTGTGATTATTCACGGGGTGGGTAGCCTGGGGCCACTGAAGGCCGGTTTGCTTTGAGCACTGCTCTCCAATGAGGCTGGAAGCCCTTTGAGGGGCTGTCGTATTCACCGCGGGATGCCCAGGTCCCGCCCAATTGGCGGAATCACCGTTTGTTGAGTGAATTCTTGAACGTCTGTGCATGGCATGCATGTGCCTGCCATTTGCTCATCTTTACCACACACTTGGCTGCAATGGCTGTCACCTTCAATAGGCGCCTTGCCAGGGACAGAGAGCTCAGGGACAGCCAAGGAGACTGGAACTGCTCAGCTGGGGATAGGGAGCCTAGGGGGCCCTGGCAGGCCCCCAAGCCTCTCCTGGGTTGTCCTGGCCAATTCACAGGGAGGCTGACCCCAGCTTCCAGGAATAAAAGATTCTGACCTCTCCGTGGCAATGAGCCCCTGTCCCAGGGGTGTGCGGGAGATCCCTGGTTATCTGAGGTGTCTCCAGGGTATATCCGCTGAAACCCCACTTCCTCTTCACTGCCCACTGAGCCTGGGACCAGCTGCTGGTCACGTGCTTGGCCCTGTAGCGTCGCTAGCCGTGCTCCTCAGTGTGCTCCCCGCCCCCTGCCGCGGCGCCTCGCCTCCCGGCTCACCTCCCCACCCCACCTGCCCGCTGCGGCTCTCCGCGGGAGATCTCACCGTTCTGGAGACAGGGCTCGCTCGCTCTCACGGTAGGCTGGAAGAACGGGCTGTCTGGGCCTTAGGAAAGGCCCATGCTGTATAAGGCATGGGGAAAGGAAAGGAAGAAAGGCAACGAACAAGAAGGAGGGCTTCCAACTGCAGCTTCCTGCCGGCTGCAGGCCTCCCTTCCTAAGCTGAGCTGAGGCTTCCTCTCCATGGGCTGGGGAGGGGGCGCCAGGAGGCCTCGGCGGGTCCGCAATTGGCCGGGACAGCTTCTCACGAAAGGTCCTGGGCCGGCATCATCAGCCTCACCTGGGAACTGGTTAGAACTACAAATTCCCTCGGCCCCACCCAGACCGACGCCAAGGGCAGCTGTGGAGTGGGGCGCGGCAATGCGCCCCTTAACAGCCCTCCAGGTGATTCTGCCGCGCAGAGGAGGAAAGAATGGACTAATTGGACACCTGCCCTTCCCCTTCCCAGGCTTCTTAGCCCGGGCTTGGACAGCCGCCTTCCGGCCAGAGGGGATGAGGTTGCGCTGCGCTCCGGGAGCGCCGATGGCGTGACTGGCCCCGCGCGGAGCAGCGACAGTAAGGCTGTGTGGGGGGAGCTGGGACCTAAGCCGCGCGCACACCCCTTTCTCTGCGTCTGGTGGAGGTGCACAGAGGCTTTTGAGTCAGGCCCAAGCGCAGCCAGGTGACCTCCCCGCGGCCTTTCAAGCCTGAGCTCGGTGGACAGCTCCCTCTCCCGTGAGTCCCGCTGTCCTGTACGCGCCCGGTCGAGCCCCGGGCTGCGCACCCCGCTAGGAGGTGGGTACTCGTCCTCCAGGAGTTGCCGGTGAGCCCTTGACCGTGGCAGGTCCCCTCCAGCCGCGAGCGACCCCTCAGTACCTGCCGATGCCTGCTGGTCTCTGGCATCCTCCAGTCGAGGGTCAGGGTCAGGGAGCAAGGCCTCACGCGGGCGCCCTCCTTGCAGCTGCCCGGCCAGCCCGCTTCTCTGCCCGGAGCCATGAATCTCAGTAGCGCCAGTAGCACGGAGGAAAAGGCAGTGACGACCGTGCTCTGGGGTGAGTGGGGACTCAGGCTCCTTCCCAGAGACGGGCCCCACTTCCCTCCCTTTCTCCTCCGCAGGCTGCGAGCTCAGTCAGGAGAGGCGGACTTGGACCTTCAGACCCCAGCTGGAGGGGAAGCAGAGCTGCAGGCTGTTGCTTCATACGGTAGGTGTTCCCAAAAGAGGGGAGGAAGATGGGATGAGGGGCCTCTATTTTCAACCCCGCTCAGATTTGCTTGGGGGAGAAAGCCAAAGAGGAGATGCATCGCGTGGAGATCCTGCCCCCAGCAAACCAGGAGGACAAGAAGATGCAGCCGGTCACCATTGCCTCACTCCAGGCCTCAGTCCTCCCCATGGTGCGCATTTCCCTGCTGGCTGGAAGACTGCTGGCCCTGTCTTCTCTGCTTCCTCCCCCTGCAGGTCTCCATGGTAGGAGTGCAGCTTTCTCCCCCAGTTACTTTCCAGCTCCGGGCTGGCTCAGGACCCGTGTTCCTCAGTGGCCAGGAACGTTATGGTAAGTCAGAGCCTGCGATCAGGAAGGTCCGTGTGCCCCTGCATCCTTTCCCATGCTATTACAGAAGCATCAGACCTAACCTGGGAGGAGGAGGAGGAAGAAGAAGGGGAGGAGGAGGAAGAGGAAGAGGAAGATGATGAGGATGAGGATGCAGATATATCTCTGGAGGAGCAAAGCCCTGTCAAACAAGTCAAAAGGCTGGTGCCCCAGAAGCAGGCGAGCGTGGCTAAGGTGGGGGAAGGAGCGTGGCTGTTTGGAAGGAAACTCTCATAATACACTGTTTTTTGGTTCCCAGAAAAAAAAGCTGGAAAAAGAAGAAGAGGAAATAAGGTAACTCTTTCTACCTATTAAATTAGCCAAAGTCTCCAGCTGAGATATACAGTGTTAGAAAGAATACTGTGCTGTTGGGATGTACGTGTACAAATGTACACACGGTGTGTCTACCTGCACTCGCAGGCACATGGGTATGGAAGTGCTGAAGGGTGGCATCACCTTTCTGGAAGAGCATTACAACGTTCTTATCTTGGGATCTAATTCCAGTGAAGGCAATTCCTTCCACAGAATTCCATCCAAATTTCAGGGGAAATTACCTGCACTAAGATGCTTCTCACGGCCAGGCTTGGTGGCCCACGCCTGTAATCCCAGCACTTTGGGAGGCTAAGGCAGGCAGATCACTTGAGGTCAGGAGCTCGAGACTAGCCTGGTCAACATGATGAAACCCTGTCTCTACTAAAAACACAAAAATTAACCGAGCCTGGTGGCATTCTTGTAATCCCAGCTACTCAGGAGGCTGAGGCATGAGAATTGCTTGAGCCCGGGGAAAAGTTGCAGTGAGCCGAGATCGTGCCACTGCGCTCCAGCCTGGATGACAGAGCGAGACTCAGTCTGAAAAAACAAAATTTTAAAAAGACGCTTATGGCATTATTTGAATAGTGAAAAAATGGAAGCATTCTAAATGTCTACCAATATAACAATTCACTAAGCTACATCCCTCTTCTCAATGGAATATTACATAATGCTTATGAAGAATATAGCAACCTGGAAAGTATGTGTATAGTTTTGGTTTGTTTGTTTAATGAGACAGGGTTTTGCTCTGCCACCCAGGCTGGAGTGTGATGGCACAATCATGGCTCACTGCAGCCTTAGCTTCCTGGGCTCAAGCAATCCTCCCACCTCAGCTTTCCAAGTAGCTAGGACTATAGGCACGTGCCACTATGCATGGCTAACTTTTAAGTTTTGTGTAGAGACAGGGTCTTTCTATGTTGCCCAGGCTGATCTCAAACTCCTGACCTCAAGCAATCCTCCTGCCTCAGCCTCCCAAAGCACTGGAATTACAAGTGTGAGCCTCTGCACCTGATAAGAATATTGATAGTTCATACAGCAGGACATAAAGTCATTTTTATTTTATTTCACATATTTTTAAAAAGAGTTTGACCAGGCCGGGTACGGTGGCTCACGCCTGTAATCCCAGCACTTTGGGAAGCCAAGGTGGGAGGATCACTTGAGGTCAGGAGTTCAAGACCAGCCTTGCCAACATAGCAAAACCCTGTCTCTACTAAAATACAAAATTCAGCTGGGCGTGGTGGCATGTGCCTGTAATCCCAGCTACTCGGGAGGCTGAGGCAGGAGAATCACTTAGACCCGGAATGCGAAGGATGCAGTGAACCAAGATCACACCACTGCACACCAGCCTGGGCAACAGAGCAAGACTCCATCTCAAAAAAAAAAAAAAAAGTTTGACCAAGAAAAAAATAATAACCCTGAAAGAAAATACACCAAAATGTTTAGTGTGGGCAGTAAAGAAAACTATAAGTAATGTATTTTCTTGTCTATTTGCTATATTTTGTACAAA